AACTCTAATTTTTGCTTAGCCATCAGCAGAAATAGTAAATTTACCTAGTGCATTCAGAAAAATGCTGTTCCTCCCAGGGAAAATAGTGTTTTCTATTGCTCCTGAAATCTGCTGACCTTGGCACTGACTCTGGTCCTCTTACATTAAGGTGAAGCTGGGGCGGGGTTGAGGAATCAAGACTGAGAAACCTTGCTGTCCTGCAGCAGAATAGAGATACATGGAAGAAGGAAGACAGAATCTTGGCTTTGAAGAGAAAGTGAGATGTGATGTCAATGATCCCACTAACACCAAAACCAGCAAACCAGCCTCCTTAAGGGTGGCCCCACCTCCCCACCCTTCCTACTTTTTCTACCAAGCCAAACCCAGAAATAGAACACGGCTCACTTCTCAGGGCTATTGCCTCTGCCTCATCTCCAGAGACCACATCTGCAGCTCCCAAAACAAGGTCTGTTCTGCAGCTGGACAATTCACTGCTAAAATCCCAAACCTAAGAGCAGAGCCAAAGCCAGAGGAGAGGAAAGTGACAATAGGGCCAAAGCCTCATTCCAGATTCCAAATGTCATTCTGTAGCCCTCGTGCTATCAACTGCTGCCTGCTGGCTGCAGCCAGGTCCCTGGGTCCATACACAGCCTGCATCAAGAGCCTGCAGAGACTCGGGGGCTGGAGATGGGAAACAGATGGTGGCCTGCGCTTTGTCTTTCCCAAGTTTACAGCCTCACCTGGGGGTGGAGGCTGTTCTGAGGGGCCCCCAAGAGGTAAGTTCACGCATCACTACTGACCCTCTCCCTGTGAAAGCAGAAAGTCAGCACGCATCCTACCCCAGACCAGACCAGCCACACCTGTAGATTCAAGGTCCTGGGGGAACAGTATTCAAATGCCTCTGCTCTCAGCCTTTTACTTCTGACTGTGGTTCCCAGCGAGTCTAAAATTTGAGAAGTGAAACTGAACATCCAACTGCCTTGGTGAGGGGAGAGGAAGAAATTTTACAGGCTTTTTATTGGCCGGTTATTTTTCTGTGTGTCCCATACAGGCCCCCACCATGAAGGGTTTCACAGCCACTCTCTTCCTCTGGACTCTGATTTTTCCCAGCTGCAGTGGAGGCGGCGGTGGGAAAGCCTGGCCCACACACGTGGTCTGTAGCGACAGCGGCTTGGAAGTGCTCTACCAGAGTTGCGGTAAGCCCTTGCAGTACACCCATGTGTGTTTATCGCAACTAATCTATTGTTTTCTTCTTCGTAGATCCATTACAAGATTTTGGCTTTTCTGTTGAAAAGTGTTCCAAGCAATTAAAATCAAATATCAACATTAGATTTGGAATTATTCTGAGTAAGTAAAAAAAATGATTAGCATGAAATAAATAAGAGTAAAGCTGTTCTTCTCTTTCCTCCAGGAGAGGACATCAAAGAGCTTTTTCTTGACCTAGCTCTCATGTCTCAAGGCTCATCTGTTTTGAATTTCTCCTATCCCATCTGTGAGGCGGCTCTGCCCAAGTTTTCTTTCTGTGGAAGAAGGAAAGGAGGTAAGCCATCTGTCTTGCTCACTGCTGGCAGGTAACATCATCTATGCTTTATATATTTTTTCAGAGCAGATTTACTATGCTGGGCCTGTCAATAATCCTGAATTTACTATTCCTCAGGTAAGATATTACTTACTTCTTGTATTAAATAGCACGTCTAATACTTGACCTGTGCCCCTTGCAGGGAGAATACCAGGTTTTGCTGGAACTGTACACTGAAAAACGGTCCACCGTGGCCTGTGCCAATGCTACTATCATGTGCTCCTGACTGTGGCCTGTAGCAAAAATCACAGCCAGCTGCATCTCGTGGGACCTCCAAGCTCCTCTGACTGAACCTACTGTGGGAGGAGAAGCAGCTGATGACAGAGAGAGGCTCTACAAAGAAGCGCCCCCAAAGAGTGCAGCTGCTAATTTTAGTCCCAGGACCAGACATCCCCAGACTCCACAGATGTAATGAAGTCCCCGAATGTATCTGTTTCTAAGGAGCCTCTTGGCAGTCCTTAAGCAGTCTTGAGGGTCCATCCTTTTTCTCTAATTGGTCGCCTCCCACCAGACTCACCTGCTTTTCAACTTTTTAGGAGTGCTTCCTCACAGTTACCAAGAATAAAGAAAGCTGGCCACCATTGTTCATTGTGGTTTGTTCAAAGAATCTTAC